TCTGCAGCCCAGGACACCCGCCTCCCCCACACCCCGCATCCGGTGTGTCTCCGCCTGGCCCGGCCGGCGCGGCAGGCGGGCCAGGGGACCAACTGCACGGCCTCACCTGCTCTTCTCCACCATCCAGACGTTCAGCTACAGCTGGTGGGGGTGAGGGACTCTGCTCCGTGGCCGCCAGTGTGGGCTTCCCGGGCTAGCTCTGCGGCGAGGTGGGGGAGCCGAGTACGAGCCGGCAGAGGTGGGGCCGGCTGAGGGCGGAAGCGGCGGCGACGCGATTACGAAACCCGTCCGGCTCGGAGCCCGGCGCACTGCTCCCCTCTGGACTGCGGAGGCACTGCACTGCGCGGGACGTGGGAGGGTGCCTCTGCAGCCCCTCAAGGCCGCCGCCCCTGCGGGGAGAACTGGAGAATGCGGACACCTAGATGAGGCCCTGGCACCCAAGCTGGGGCCCCCGGAATCTCACGTTCCCTTTACTCGCCAGGCATTTCGGGGCAAAACGAAGCGGAGCCCCCCAAACCCCCAGACCTAACCAAGTTCAGAGATTCGCAGAAGCACGCCCCCCACCCCAAATTTATTGTGCTCTACCCAAAATGGAATAGGACTAGGTTTATTTACCCATTGTGAGGGTAGAGAGGCGAGTCTGGAGGAGCAGGGATTGGGAGAAGGGGTGGAAAAATACTCTGATTCTTAAAAATACTTTGTAACCTAAAGTCCTTAAATTGTGGAAGAAAGGAATACTCCTCCTTTCCATTGTAGTCTAGAGTTAAGATTTCAAATCCATAAATTAGAGGACCTAAAATTAGAGGGCAATTAACTGCTCATTCATTGGGCCCCCAGTCAGCACGGGGGTGCTGGAAGAGATCGGGAATAATAGCGCAGACCAATGAGCCTAGGGAGATGCTTTCATCGTCTCTCCTTCCCTCAAGTGTTCTGGAACCTATCATTTGAATTAGCCGAGTCAGGCAGGAGGGGGCGGGGAATCCTTCCGCCCTTCTTAGGAGGGGCTGCATTGCAGGGGGAGAGTGAACTGACAGACTCAGTCACTGAAGAGGGAAAAGGAGTGAGAAGACAAAGCCGTCAAAGCCCCAACAGCTTTGTATTTCTCCAGCCCGGCGCAGACCCCGGAGCTCCCGAGGCACTCCCTCCATCTTTGGAACACGCCAGTAATTGATTGATAACAGGTAAACCAAACTGAGGGAGGGGGCAGGGGGCTAGCATGAAGACTGACAAGTGGTTTCTTTCTAGGAAGCTATGAGGGACCCTGTGAGTAGCCAGTACAGTTCCTTTCTTTTCTGGAGGATGCCCATCCCAGAACTGGATCTGTCGGAGCTGGAAGGCCTGGGTCTGTCAGATACAGCCACCTACAAGGTCAAAGACAGCAGCGTTGGCAAAATGATCGGGCAAGCAACTGCAGCAGACCAGGAGAAAAACCCTGAAGGTGATGGCCTCCTTGAGTACAGCACCTTCAACTTCTGGAGAGCTCCCATTGCCAGCATCCACTCCTTCGAACTGGACTTGCTCTAAGGCCAAGACTTCTCTCTCCCATCACCTTGCCCTCATTGTCTTCCCTCTCAAGCCCCTTCCTTTCCACTCCTTTCCCATTTTAATCTTGTTCTCTCCCTACTGTGTTGGTGGTGCTGATGAATCTGCCAGAGTTGAGTTCTATGTATTTATTTATCTATCTGTCTACTCCATTTCTCTCAAAAGCCCTCAAGTCACAAAGTAAATGGTTCAAGCAATGGAGTACTGGGTCACAGGGATTCCTCCTTTCCCCCCCAAATATTAACTCCAGAAACTAGGCCTGACTGGGGACACCTGAGAGTAGTATAGTAGTGCAAAATGGAAGACTGATTTTTGACTCTATTATAATCAGCTTCAGAGATTCCTTAAACCTTCCTAATTTCCTGCTCCAGGGCAGTAAACACAAATATTTCTTCAAGGGGTGATGAAAACCTCGGAAGTTTTAATTTGAGGTTATCTGCTACGAAACAGTATTTCTAAAAGGCTAAAGTGATAAGTCTCTTGCTTTTTTTTGATCCTGCTCTTATATTCTTTTTTTTCCTCAGAGAAATCAGGAGGGTAGTTAGAGGTATAAAACAGGAGGAAATATTATGGAAAATGAAAATAGGGAAAATAATTGAATCATTTTAGAAGTAGCTAATTTCTTTTCTCAAAAGAGTGTCCCTTCTTCACACCTACTCACTTTACAACTTTGCTCCTAACTGTGGGTTGAAAACTCTAGCTAAAGAAAGTTATCAAATCTTAACATGCATTCCTACTATTATGATAGTTTTTAAGGTTTCAATTCAATCTTCTGAACGGCATAAGTCCTATTTTAGCCTTACCTCCTGCATTTGCAATACGTAATACTGATCAGTGGGCACAGTTCTTCAGCTACATTGAGACCCTGAAATGAACAATTATATTCTGACTCGACATCTTGTCCCCAATCCTTCCAAAAATATTGATGGTGATTTGTGCTACCATTTACTCGTTTATTTAATAAAGACATTCAATCCCAGGACTGGAGTCTAATTTTCTCTCTTCACAAGAAAAGCCACAGAAATCTGAGAAATTAGCCTTGCTTTCACACTTAGCTTATACATCTTTTTTTTCTTTTTTATTTTTGAGACAGGGTCCCACTCTGTCACCCAGGCTGGAGTGCAGTGGCGGGGATCACCGCTCACTGCAACCTCCACCCACCAGGGTCAAGGGATCCTCCCACCTCAGGCTCCCAGGTAGCTGGGATTACAGGCGCCTGCCACCAGGCCTGGTTAATTTTTGTATTTTTCATAGAGACGGGGTTTCACCATGTTGGCCAGGCTGGTCTCTAACTCCTGACCTCAGGTGATCTGCCCGCCTTAGCCTCTCAAAGTGCTGAGATTACAGGCGTGAGCCACTGAGCCCGGCCTCATTTTATCTTTCTATAATAATATTCAACTTAGAGGAAGAATGATTTGAGTAGCATTTAGACATTAGATGGTGAACTTCGCATTGAACAGATAATGAAAGGGCAAAATCAACTTAAAATTAGAAAAGTAGTTAGGGAGACAGGTACAACCACTCTTCTGCTTGCCCACTGACTACCAACATTATATTTCAGGTAATAATTCTCCTAGGTGCCTAAGAAGATAAACGAATTCACTCAAATATGTTATCTGCTTAACTTCTGGTTTTTGTGTGCCTGCTATAGGAAAGCACTGAGCCAAACAGAATGTAAACGGGAATGAGACAAGACTCCAACTCTCAAAAGAGAAACTGTAAATACCAATATGGATAGGACAGAATTGGGCAGTGTACTATAAATAAGGATGACACTATACCCTAAATAAGGATGATCTAGAGAAGTCCCCAGGTGGGAGAAAAAAAGACAAATCCTCCCTCTAGGCCATGAAAAGCCCACATCTAAAGACGGTCCCAGTCTAACGAAGAATGGGGCCAGGAAGGATAAGTAGTGCGTCCTTTTCTATTTTTACTGAGTTTTGAAGGGCCCCTTCAGAGTCCTTCAGCCATGGCAATTGGTGGGTGGAGACAGGGATCAACTGTTTGGTAAATAAAGTGACTAAATGGATTTGCAAACTCATGCTCCATCCTCTTGCAGGC